CCAGTAAGCGAGCAGGAGGTGAGTGAGCATCACCGCCTGAGCTCCGCCTCCTGTCAGATCAGGGCGGCATTAGACTCTCATAGCAACGTGAACCCGGCTGTGAACTGCGCATGCTTGGGACCTAGGTTGCCCACTTCTTACGAGAATCTAACGCCTGATGATCTGAGGTGGAGCAGCCTCATCCGGAAACCACTTCAACTCCCTCAGTCCCTGGAAAAACTCTCTTCCTGGAAACCCGTCCCCCAGTGCCAAAATGGTTAGGGACGGCTACCCTAGAGGTCTTTCCCAACCACTCGTGTCCCTGCAGGTCCGGGCCAGAGACATCCCCCATCCATGATGTCAACCGCATGACGTGAATGTTAAATCTCATGACATTTAATTTTAAACATTTCTTTTAAAGTTATGGCTTTTTTTCCTTTGTAGTCTGTTCTCACACATTTCCATACGTCCTCGCAAATCTCCCGGGCTCCACGCCCTGCGGCTATCACGCCTGACAGAGAAACAACCAGCACCAGCGGCTGACCCGGCTGCCCGGGCCCTCGTGCAGGCGGGCGGGAGCGGACAGGCCCTGGCACGCATGCGCTCGGGGCGGGACTGCGCCTTAGGCCTGCGCGTTGCCGCTAGACCAGCGGGGGGGCGGGGCGGCGGCGGACACGCGCCTCAGGCGGCAGCCGCGCGAGAGGGACTTTGTGTTCCGCTGACCCTCCTCGGGGCGCTTCCTCCCGTGCCGCCCTTCCCCTCCCCCGCCGCGTCCTTGCGAGGCGCCTCCCATTCGGTGGGACCGACCCGGGGGGATGGAGGGGGCACGCTTCTACAACCCTCCTGGGACCCCGAAGAGACGCCCGCGTGCGACCTGAGACGCCGCCCTCGCCGAGGGCCCATGGGCGCGTCCCCACAGGCGGGCAGTGGACGTGAGGGCGGCGAGCGGCGGGGCCGCGGCGTCCAGGAGGGCCGCGCTCGGGCTCGGCCCCGCGCAGGCCGCGCGCGCGCGCTCCCGCCGCCGCCCGGGCCGCGCCCGCCCCGCCTCTAGGCGCCGGCCCCGGAGCCCGGTCCGCGAGCAGCGGCGGCTGCCGGAGGGACGATGAGCTGCGCGGGGCGGGCGGGCCCTGCCCGGCTCGCCGCGCTCGCCCTGCTGACCTGCAGCCTGTGGCCGGCACGGGCAGACAACGCGAGCCAGGAGTACTACACGGCGCTCATCAACGTGACGGTGCAGGAGCCCGGCCGCGGCGCCCCGCTCACGTTTCGCATCGACCGCGGGCGCTACGGGCTTGACTCCCCCAAGGCCGAGGTCCGCGGCCAGGTGCTGGCGCCGCTGCCCCTCCACGGAGGTGAGTGCCGGCCCGGGGGCGGCGGGCGGTGGTCTTTAATGTGTGTATTTCTTTTTCTTTTCAGTTGCTGATCATCTGGGCTGTGATCCACAAACCCGGTTCTTTGTCCCTCCTAATATCAAACAGTGGATTGCCTTGCTGCAGAGGGGAAACTGCACGTTTAAAGAGAAAATATCACGGGCCGCTTTCCACAATGCAGTTGCTGTAGTCATCTACAATAATAAATCCAAAGAGGAGCCAGTTACCATGACTCATCCAGGTAAACAAAAATGAGGGTTGTTGATTTTGTTTCACTTGAGTTATATATTTATTTTATATTGCAGGCACTGGAGATATTATTGCTGTCATGATAACAGAATTGAGGGGTAAGGATATTTTGAGTTATCTGGAGAAAAACATCTCTGTACAAATGACAATAGCTGTTGGAACTCGAATGCCACCGAAGAACTTCAGCCGTGGCTCTCTAGTCTTCGTGTCAATATCCTTTATTGTTTTGATGATTATTTCTTCAGCATGGCTCATATTCTACTTCATTCAGAAGATCAGGTACACAAATGCACGCGACAGGAACCAGGTGAGCTCAGTACTCAACAGTGATTGGTTCGTTTAGTATCTGTTTTTATTTGCAATTTTCATAGCGTCGTCTCGGAGATGCAGCCAAGAAAGCCATCAGTAAATTGACAACCAGGACAGTAAAGAAGGGTGACAAGGTACAGTCATGAAACAACTTCAGCACCGTAAAGTGACTTTTTGTTTCTGTACTTTTCATTTTAGGAAACTGACCCAGACTTTGATCATTGTGCAGTCTGCATAGAGAGCTATAAGCAGAATGATGTCGTCCGAATTCTCCCCTGCAAGTATGTCAACTTCATTTGTTTGAGAAAGAATGAACTTGTGACATAATTCTCCATTATTTTATAGGCATGTTTTCCACAAATCCTGCGTGGATCCCTGGCTTAGTGAACATTGTACCTGTCCTATGTGCAAACTTAATATATTGAAGGCCCTGGGAATTGTGGTACGTTTCCTATTTTATTTGTTACCACTTTTACAATTATTTTTAACCTGGAAATATTTTGCAGCCGAATTTGCCATGTACTGATAACGTAGCATTCGATATGGAAAGGCTCACCAGAACCCAAGCTGTTAACCGAAGATCAGCCCTCGGCGACCTCGCCGGCGACAACTCCCTTGGCCTTGAGCCACTTCGAACTTCGGGGATCTCACCTCTTCCTCAGGATGGGGAGCTCACTCCGAGAACAGGAGAAATCAACATTGCAGTAACAAGTAAGTGGGGGCCTCCGCTCAGGCACAGGGCATATTAAGTCTCTTTCTCTTCTTCCTTTTCCAGGTGGTCACTTCTTTCATCGAAACTCCTTGTCCCCTCGGAGTCTGGTGTATGAAAGTGAATTCTCCACCATCGAACCTTCTTTGGACATGTATGATGAGAACAAAACCTGAATTTTAAACATGGCCTGGCTGTTGGGGTCACTGCTTTTGTGATTTGATTTCTGATCACCTTTCTTATTTTGTATTCTCCTGTCAGCATCCGTTTTGGAAGAATGGCAGCACTTTCCAAGCACAGGTTGGGGTTCAGGGTTAATTTGCAAAGTTCCCCCAAGGTGAGGCTTTGAGGACAGTAGCATTGCCCAGGTGAGCCTTGTGGTATTGAAAACCCGCCCAAGCTGATCATTGAAGGTGGGCGCCCAGCAAGGCTGGCTGTTTCCAGAGAAGAGGCCGGGCCCAGGATTAATGTTGCATTGCAGACGCATCTCTGAACAATCACATGCTGTTCTGCACCAGGGAAGCTGGGGTTTTTAACATCCTTTTGTGGTCCCTGCTTACGATGCATACTGCCCTGTGGGAGAAGCTTCCTACCCGCGTGGAGTACAGGTGCTGCTCCCTGACCTGGCTCTGGATGTTCCCCTCTCGCTTATTCTACTTCCTGCTGAAGGGCCCCTTCTAAAGGGGGTTGAGAGAAGGCCTTGCCTTTGTATCTCCTCTGAGACTCTGACCACCCACTTCCTGCCAGGGCAGGGCCGTGGGAGACCCAGGCCGTGGGGCCGGGTCTGTGTGCGGGGCCAGGCAGCCGTCTGCGTCGCTGTTTTCCAGCCTCCGTGTTGAGCATGACGTAAAGTGACAAGTGTTTAAGTCAGCACGAAAACACTGAAGGCCCCTCCGTCCCTGCAGCCTGTGAACACGTCTACTCGGCCACCCGTCAGTATAGGGAGTGTGTGTATAGGGAGGTGGCACCTGGGAGCCCAGCCCAGCAGTGTCTCTGGGCACAGTGATTTCAGGGGGATGGCCAGCAGTTGTGAAAGACAGAATGATCTGGAATGTCTCATTGGGAAGACCAAACCCCCTTCTCGCTGCAGATACCAGATAAGCACCCATCTTCACTGTCCACTGTGCAGCCCAGTCCCCTCCAGCAGCCCCAGCACAGCATGAAGAAGGCACATGAGCACCGGCCGACAGGCTTACAGGACAGGGTGCAGTGGCCAGCATCCCAGGCATCAGGGACATGTGGGATCTTCCCACACACCTGGGATGACATCGAATTAACATGATGAGAAAATTGCATCTTACTGCTAATCCCAGTACAGAACCACTATGGGCAAATTTATAAAACTAATCTGCACACCCTCTTTGCAAAAGGACACACCTGAGTTGAGTCTGCCTCTCATTGGCATGAGCTTTGTGGGGGCGTGAGGCGCACAGACCCTTGCTGTGAGAACAGGAACCCCAGTCTCCACATGCCCAGGGTCAGATCCGACAGCAAACGAAGCAGATGCGTGAATCCCCTGCCCTGTTCTCACTGACTGTGGAATATACGTTTGAAGTGAACACTTGCCATTTTTCCACGTGCAGCTTCTCCTAAAGTGTCTTTTCTCCTAACGCGTCAATAACGCCTCAGACACAGGTGTGCCTGAAGGAAACCTGCAGAGCCCCGGATGGGGACAGGCTTCAGGAGCATTGTCAGAGAGCGGGCAGCGGCATTTCGTTTTCGCTCATTTGAGGCTAGAATGGTGCAGATTTTAAAGGTCTTAGCAGCTTTTGTGTTTTACCTTTTACCAAGGGCTTTGGGGGTTTTTTTGTTTTGTTTTTCTTTATGATAGTCTTCGTACTATAAAAATATTTTCAATGAGCAGCTTCAATATAGCATCGTTCAGAAAAGCAGGTTTCCCCATTGGGCTCTCAGAGAGAGGGTGAGTCTGCAGGAAGCTGGAGCCCATTTGCTGGAGGTTCCAGACACGCGTCTGCATTTGTATGTGTTTGACCCACCTGAAAGGTAGGAGAGCTCAGTTCGGATCATTGCCGTGTTGTCTATACCACCTCCTTGTTTTCCCAAACCAAAACGCAGATCCTGATGTAGCATTTTCTCCTGATTTGAGGTCTTACCAATGTGTATACGTTAAATTCCACTCAAGACAGTTTCTTTACTGAAAAGGTATGAAATTACGTGAGAAGAAGTACAAATTTCAGGCCCCTAGAATCTGTCTATTAATATAACATTTGAATTTCTGGGAAATCTGGGGCACACATTCACGGTAGAATAACAAGGAGGCATTGCTTGCAGGGGAGCGTACTCAGAACAGTGCTGTGGATCCTGGCTTGACACCCTTTTCTGGAAAATTGGGGTCACTCTCTGGCTCAGCTACAGAATGGCCTGTCTTTGTCAGGAGGGACACTAACTTCTCATTAAGGCCATGCTCTTCAGGAACAGAGAGGATGATTTGGTTTTTGGTTTCAGGTTTTTATTTTTATTTTTGTTTTGAGACAGTCTCACTCTGTCACCCAGGCTGAAGGGCAGTGGCGCAACCTTGGCTCACTGCAGCCTCCACCTCCTGGGCTCAAGTGATCCTCCCACCTCAGCCCACCGAGTAGCTGGCACCACAGGCACGTGCCACCACACCCAGCTAATTTTTGGATTTTCTGTAGAGATATGGGACTTTGCCATGTTGCCCAGGCTGGTCTTGAATTCCTGGGCTCAAGCAATCCACCCCCACCTCGGCCTCCCAAAGTTCCGGGATTCCAGTTGTGAGCCACCATGCCCAGCCAAGAATGGCATTTTTTTTTTAATCCCAAATAACAGCCTCTTTACTAGCTGCTATGCTGGGGGAAATCCCTGCTAAGTCGGGACCCTGGCAGGAAGTGGCCGGGGCTGCTTGTCCGGTGAGCATTGTGAAGACACACGTCGCCACATGGGCAGCGCTTCCCTGAGGCGCTTGGGGAGCAGTGTTCCGCCTGCTGCAGGTGTGATGGGGTGCAGAGAGTGAGTGCCTCCGTGGTTGCAAGTCTTGCCACCAGCAGCGGTTATTAGGAAATGTATGATAACCTCAGTCATTGTTGAGGGGGGAACTGTTTGAAGTAAGGAAGAGGCTGAGGAGTCAGCTATTTACACCACACATCCACCCCCCTGCCTCCAGTGGACTGCTGTGAGCTGGGCCTGTGCCCGGGTGAGGAGACCATGGGCCTGTGTGGCAGGATCAGCAAGTCTAGGGCCAGGGCAGCCATCAGCATCCTCTGGGAGTTGGTTGTGACTATTGAAATGCAAATGCTTCCGCTTTGGTGATTTTTTTTTTTTTTGAGACGGAGTCTTGCTCTGTCACCCAGGCTGGAGTGCAGTGGCGCGATCTTGGCTCACTGCAACTTCCGCCTCCCGGGTTCACACCATCCTCCTGCCTCAGCCTCCCGAGCAGCTGGGACTACAGGCACCTGCCACGACGCCCAGCTAATTTTTTGTATTTTTAGTAGAGATGGGGTTTTACTGTGTTAGCCAGGCTGGTCTCGATCTCCTGACCTCGTGATCCGCCTGCCTTGGCCTCCCAAAGTGCTGGGATTACAGGCATGAGCCACCACGCCTGGCCAAGCTTTGGTGACTTTTAACATCCTAAGGGAGGAGTAACCCCTCTTTCCTGTTAATCCAGAGGGAGGGGAGGGAAGGCCAGATAGCCAGGGCTTCCAGCGCAGGAGGCAGAGCTTGGCAGCCACTGATGGTGGTAAGCATGTCTGCCCAGGGCTGCCTGCCTCTGCCCTCCTCTTGGGAAGACAAGCTCTGCCCCCAGCTAAAAACTCCTCACAACCCTGATGAGCCTTGCTTTTGCAGAGAGGCCCCAGCTCCCCTGGTGGTCCTCAGGCCTGGCTGCGAGGCACATTCACGAGGCACTGCCTTGAGCACTGAGGTCTGGCACCTGCCGGCTTCCCTGATGCGGCAACAGCCCCAGCTGCCAGTGAGTCTGATGATATTTGGAAAAGTATTTTTAAAAACGAGATTACTGAATTTTACAAGCTTGACATTTTCTATTGGCTTTATAAGCTCTTCTCATGTTTTTATTACCCTCACATCCAATCCGTTCGAGCTACACGCTAAATCAAATTGGTATTTTATATTTTTATTTTTTTAGAGGCAGGATCTCGCTCTGTCACCCAGGCAGGAGTGCAGTGGCACAGTCATGGCTCGCTGCAGCCTTGACCTCGCCTCAGCCTCCCCAGTAGCTGGGACCACAGGCTCATGCCACGCACGCCCGGCTGAAGCTAGTTTTAACTGAAGAAAACTCAAAGTGTTCTCTCGCCGTTAACCTTTATTATTGAGGCATTGGCTCTGCTATAGGAAAACGAGGTGACGTTAATGTCGGTGGTTGACATTAACCACTGGCAAGTGACAGTGTGGCTCCTTGACAAGTGGTTGCTGCTCATAAATGTCATGAAACAAAAACACTGATTTTAGAGAAGTGGGATTCTACAGTTAATATCGCCAGCAAACTTTTATTAAGCTCTCACTCTGTGCCAAACACATGCTTGAAGTTGGGGTGAATCTGTGACCATTAAGATGTTGGCTGTTCATGGGCACGTTATCAAGCAACTGGGGTGTGAGAGCGAATGATAAGAGGGTGAATCTGGATGAGGAGGGACTTCCAGGGCACAGGTGGAGGAGAGGCATTGCAGCCATAGAGAGGCCCAAGGGAACAGTCAAGACAAGGCGGGGACAGTGGCCAGGAGGCGAGGGCAGCACTTCCTGGGCAGGGAAGGCTTGCCAGGGAGACCAGACTCCTGTCTCTGTTTGGAAAGAAAAGGAACCGCACTGGGGGTCAGGGAGGCTAGGCACGGCACCAGCCTGGGATGCCAGTCCCGCCTGAGGGGCCAAGGCAAAGGGGAAGCATTCACAGACCCCACACCAGGCTCTGACGCCAAGTGGAAGAAGAGGGAGATAGAAGCAGAAGCCTGGGCTTCCAGGCCTGGTTCCTGGGCGGGTGTTGATGGGACCCAGGGAGAGTCCTGTGGGGATACTTTGGGTCTGGGCTGGCAGGGGCTCTGGAAGGAGAGGCATGGAGGTGCGAACCTGGTGCCCAGGTGGAGGTGCAGTGGGGGTAAGGTGGCCAGGCTGCAGACCCCTGCATCAGAATGCCTGCGAAGCTGTGGGTTTTTTGTTTGTTTGTTTGTTTTATTTCGAGACAGGGTGTCACTCTGTCGCCCAGACTGGAGTGCAGTAGCGCCGTCTCGGCTCACTGCAAGCTCCGCCTCCCAGGATCAAGTGATTCTCCTGCCTCAGCCTCCCGAGTAGCTGGATTTACAGATGCATGCCACCACGCCCAGCTAATTTTTTGTATTTTTAGTAGAAACGAGGTTTCACCACGTTGGCCAGGCTGGTCTCAAACTCCTGACCTCAAATGATCCACCTGCCTCGTCCTCCCAAGTGCTGGAATTACAGGTGTGAGCCGCACCAGCCTGTTTTTTAATTTTATTTAGAGACAGGGTCTCACTCTGTTGCCCAGACTGGAGTGCAGTGGTGTAATCTTGGCTCACTGCAGCCTCAACTTCCAGCGCTAAAGCAATCCTCCCACCTCTGCCTCCCGAGTAACTGGGACTACACACGCATGCCACTACACCCAGGTAATTTTTAAAAATTTTTTTTAGAGACAGAGCTTCTCCATGTTGCCCAGGCTAGCCTCAAACTCCTGGGCTCCAGTGACCCTCCCGCCTTAGTGTCTCAAAGTGCTGGGATTACAGGTATGAGCCACCACGCCCGGTCAGAAGCTGTGTTTTTAAGTGGACATACCATCTTGTCCTGCTGAAGTATCTCCATGTAATCACAATATCTATGTCACCCAAATCTCCTCCTTCCTCCTCCCTCCCCCAAAACACCCCCACAGGCATGCATACCCTCCCATGCGCTGGAGGCAGAATCTCCCAAGGGGAGCTGGCCAGGAGAGGTGTCCCTGAGTTCAGATGGAGGTGGAAGCCAGAGTGGGGCTGGGACCACCCAGTGACATGAGGATGGGGCTTGGGATAAAGCCCTGGGGACACTGACATTTAAAGTGTGGACAGAAGGAGCTACTGAAGGCAATGGATTTAGAAAAGCAATTGAGTATGATTTCCTTCTTCAAGAAAGGCTGTCCAACTAGCTCTCACTTCCTCTCGTGTGTTCAGTGTCACCCGGAAGCAGAGTTTAATGTGACTAAAGTCAACATTGGCTCACACTGTCAGGGAGTGTGGGAAGATGAGTAAGGACTCATCGCAGGGCGATACCCACAGCTTAAAATAGGCACCTTCCCCTCCCAGGTCTGGTTAGGGCAGTTGTTACATATGAGGGGCGTGGAGTTTTGTCTTGTATTTTGGCCTTGTTGGTAAAGCATTCCAAAGCTTCGACACACCCTCCTTTCAGCCCATTAGGAAAGGCTGTTGATTGTAATATTCACACAGCTCCCTGGGCTATGGTTAAGAGCCTTGCAGAAGGACTGGGAGAAGCCCTGTGTGTTTGAAGTATTGTAGCATCAGAAAAAAACACCGGAAGAAGGCAGGTGGGGACAAGGTGCCTATGTCTGCTCCTTGGAATTCCTTTCCTTACTGTCCGAGGCAACTACAGGGAAAGCAAAGCGTGAGCCCCCAAATCCACACCTGGGAGGAACGTTCCCCTTTGCAAGGCATGGGACTGGCTGGCCCTGTGTCTCACGGGGGCTCTGAGTTTTGAGGTCACACTAGCCTCCTGAGGCCTGGCTGAGAGGGCTGGGTTGGGGGTCAGGAGGCCCCCTGTAGCCACGAAGCTCCTCTGGGGCATTGTTAAAGGTTCACCCTCTTTTTTGTGGGTATCCTGGAAGATCTCAAGAAACTGAGCTTGGAAGAAGAGAGGCTGAGAGGGTCTCCCGCCGCCTGCGTTCTCTGCAGCTATGGCCCCACAGCCTCCAGTGACCATGGAGGGGAAGGTGCCACCCGCCTTGGCTGCTGAAAGGGTGATGCTCTTATGCCTGAGTCTTGGCTCCTGTGGTCCTGCAGAGACCCTGTGGGGGCCGCCCGGTCGTCACCTGCACTCATCTTGGGTTTTCCTTCCTTTTCCACCCTAAGCTGAAGGTATTTTTTTCCTGTTTTCTTCACTCTAACTTGGGGAAGAAGGAAGATCCTTTATGGAAAAGAAAAAAAAAAAAGCACCTTTGAACGTCCTGCAACTTGAGTTTCAAGCTTTCAGAAGGATTCGGTGCTGCTGGCCTGCTCAGACCTCCGCCTGGGCTGTGGAGTTCCTCCTGTTGGCCCCTCCTCTCTGTACCACAAAAGCTCTAGGCGGCCCAGCCACCCCTGTGAAAGCGGCGCCCGTAGCCAGACGCCAAGGCTGCCGTCCCGAGCCGAGGGTGGCACCTTGCCCAGCGCACGTGCATTCTCCTGTGGGAACTCGGAGGGCATGTGGTGAGCAGTCTCCTGTCAGTTGAGGTGGAGGCTCCCGGCCCATCTTTGCTCTCCTCAGGCTGCCCAGCTCCTGGCGGCACATGGTGGCCTGGCAAAGCTGACTTGGCCTCCTCAGTTCCCCACCCATCCGCGGATCATCGCCTTCCCTAGCCACCTCTCTCTATAGCCACCGACATCTGCGGAGCGTCACAGACTGGTTCTGAGCTGTGGTTTACAAATTCAACCCAACACAGAGTGAATTCAAATTTGCTTTTGGAACAGCCTTTATCTCCAATTAAGTGCAAGTATATTTACACTATGTGATATTAAAGGACTTCTCCAATGACTGGGAGGTACTGAACCAAGATGTTTGTAAAGAAACGGTGGGGTGAGGTGGTTAGGTAGAATATACCGTCCTGGCCATTTCTCTTCCTTCAGGCGAGTAAGCGCTCCTTCAGCAGAAAGGCTGCGGATTGCTGGCTGTGCTCTGTGGACTGGGCCAGTAGGTGTGGCCCAGGTCCAGGTCCTGGCACCTCTGCTGAGTGCCCAGCCTGAGATGACACATGCCATCCTGGAGAGAAGCAGAGAGGGTGCTGTCTCCAGGCGTTCTCCAGACAGCCTGGGCCTGGCTTGCTGAGCCAGCTGCAGGAGGGGATCTCCTGACTGGGGCTTGGGACCAGATCTGCTGCAGAGAGGCAATAACTCTGTCTAAAAAGAAAACTTGTCCCGTGTGATTACAAAAACAGGAAAAGGCTCCAAGCTAGGAAATGAGATTTGAGGTATGGAGAACATTCTCACCTGATGGAAGCATCCTGTTCCTGTACAGGAGGAGGAGCTGGTGCAAGCCCTAGGCCACATATGTCACAGTTGTTTTGGACCCTCCGTAGCTTTTATACTCATAAAATATTAAAGTTGCCCCTTTCATATTTGGGTCATTGAAAGAGCCCACCGTACTCTAGGTTCCTGCTCACTATGCACAACATCTCAGAAGATGGCGTACAAAACTATTTTTCTAACTATAGCACAGGTAATGTGGGGGTGGGGAGGCTTGGGATATACCTAAATGTGGCAAATGATTTATCTTCCACCTTGAGGGATGAAAAGGAAACTATGCACTTGAATTTTAATTAAAATTTTAATTTAATTCATTGGATAGCTTGTGCCAGAAAGAACAGTCAATATTCAAGAAGCAAAACTGACGATTAGCTCAGTTTCGGGCCTCCCTGTCGGGGGAGTTTTCTTGTCTGGAACACAAACACCTACAAGTAGAGTGTGAGCTGGTTCTTGACAATCAGATCTCATCAACCCTTTGAAATGTTCTGGGCAGCACAGCTCCTTGGTCTGCATGGTTGGTGTAAGTATAATCAAGTAGTGAAATTGTATGGTATATACCTATATGCCAACAGTGTACACCCGTATGTGCAGAATTTGCTAATATAACCATTTCAATAAAAACCTATTGAAAAAGCTGATTTGACCACATGGAGTATTGTTGGTGGTGACG